CACTCCTCCCCAGCTCCTGCAGCAACAACAAATAACACAGCTTTGCAGTCTGGGATGATGGCAGAGGAAATGGGAGATGTGAGGGGCCTTCGGCAGGCGGAGTGCGTCAGGTAAAGCAGATTTCCAAGCCTGCACGTGTACATGCGTGTGCGTCTGTGATTGTGTGGGTGTGTGACAGTGTAGGGGAGCCAGGAGCGAGAGGAGAGGACGGCGATCGTAGGGGACACCTGAGAGTCAGAGGCCCGAGGGGGCTGGGACTCATGTCGAGGTCGGGGAAGGATGTAAAACCCGGACGGACATCACTGTAGGCCGCACCTGCTGAGAGGCCAGAGCTGCCTCCTTGAGAGTGAAGTTGTTTACAGACAAGAGAAGAGATCTTGGCGGACACATCACAGCTAGCCGCGAATCCCGAAGGGTCAGCAGAGCCTAGAAAGGTAAGTGGGGGTGGGCAGCATCCCCGGAGGGGCCTGCGAGGCCTGGGGGCGGAAGGGAGCGGGCAGTGCCCGCACTGGGCAGGGGTGAAACCCTCTCGAGAGTTGGCCCGGACGCGTTTCCCGCGTCCTTCCTCTTGAGGGCCCAGTACCCAGGTGGCTCCTCGTTGTGGCGTCACAGAACAGCCGACAAAAGTGATGGATTTCAGGGGCCAGCGACGGCGAGGTCCAGGTCAGAGAGCCGGTGGGCAGCCAGGCACAGAACCCGCTCAGGCCCTGCCCAGTCCCCGCCCCCTCGCTTCCCGAGCAGTGATTGGCCGAAGCGGCCCCTCGTTGCTATGACGGCACCAGAGTGCTGCCACTGGCTCCACCTCGTCCCTTCCGCCCCGCCCCTCCGTATTCCCGGGCGGTGATTGGTCGAGGTGCCCTTCCCGTTGCTATGACAGTACGCAAAGGCTGCCAGTGGCTCCTCCCGCTTCGTCCGCGTCGCCTGTCCCCGCTCCCCATCTTCCGGGCTGGGAGGGAGGCGGGACCGGCCGCGTCTCCATGGCGACGCGGGACGCGGCGGTGGAGGCGGTTGCTACCCACCTGCTAGAGGCGCTGCGGCTGTGATCCAGGCTGGGGCGAGACCATGTCGGACCTGGGCTCGGAGGAGTTGGAGGAGGAGGGAGAGAATGATATTGGGGTGAGAGCTCCTGGTGAGAAAGGGCTTCCCAGTAGCTGTAATTGTGTCAATTTTCATTACCCAGGAATATGAGGGGGGTCGGAATGAGGCAGGCGAAAGGCACGGACGTGGGAGGGCACGGCTACCCAACGGGGACACCTACGAAGGGAGCTACGAATTCGGTAAAAGACATGGCCAGGTCAGAACCGTTGACTTGACTGGATGGTTTTCATGATATGAATGATATAATCAATGTGTTTCAGGGGATCTACAAATTTAAAAATGGTGCTCGATATATCGGAGAATATGTTAGAAATAAAAAGCACGGTCAAGGCACTTTTATATATCCAGATGGATCCAGATATGAAGGTAAAATGTTATCACTAAGCAGATTTTCGTGTACCTGGGCTTGCCTTTGTGTTGTTCCTTTCAGGAGAGTGGGCAAATGACCTGCGGCACGGCCATGGCGTATACTACTACATCAATAATGACACCTACACTGGAGAGTGGTTTGCTCATCAAAGGTTCGGTTTCTATCTTGGGTCTTAACGGGATTACGAAATACCATGTTCCCCTTGTCTTAACCAGGCATGGGCAAGGCACCTATTTATACGCGGAGACGGGCAGTAAGTATGTTGGCACCTGGGTGAACGGACAGCAGGAGGGCACGGCCGAGCTCATTCACCTGAACCACAGGTACCAGGGCAAGTTCTTGAACAAAAATGTAAGTCCATGGGAAGTGACATTTGCCAATGAGACACTTAAGAATGGTTTCTCTTTGCTCGTAGCCTGTTGGCCCTGGAAAGTATGTATTTGATGTTGGGTGTGAACAACATGGTGAATATCGTTTAACAGATATGGTAAGTTGCGGAGCATGTAGGGTTTTGTTACATTGGTAAATGTACATTTTTGCACTTAAAATAGGAAAGAGGAGAAGAGGAAGAGGAGGAAGAATTAGTAACTGTTGTTCCAAAATGGAAAGCTACCCAAATCACTGAATTGGCCCTGTGGACACCAACTCTCCCCAAAAAGCCGACCTCTACGGATGGACCTGGCCAAGACGCTCCAGGAGCTGAGAGTGTGGGGCACCCCCGGGCTGTGGGGTGGAGGAACTCAGGCTTCTGACTTGTGTTTTATCTCAGGTGCAGGAGAACCCGGGGAGGAGGCCCAGGCTCTGCTGGAGGGCTTCGAGGGTGAGATGGACATGAGGCCTGGAGATGAAGATGCAGACGTCCTCCGGGAAGAGAGCCGGGAGTATGACCAGGAGGAGTTCCGCTATGACATGGATGAGGGTGAGGTCCCTGCGCAGGGAAGTGGGGCGAGGGAGATATACTCATGTTTCTCTTTTCTTTTCAGGAAACATTAATTCTGAAGAAGAAGAAACTAGACAGTCAGACCTCCAGGACTAAGATGAAGTGAGCCGAGAGGAGATCGTATCATAAGAATGCTTCTGTCGTTAGCCGGGTGCAGTGCTGTGTGTATCTAGTTCCAGCTACTTGAGAGGCTGAGGCAGGAGGATTGCTTGAGTCCAGAAAGTGGCAGTTGCAGTGAGTGGAGATCGCGCCACTGCTCTCCAGCCTGGGTGGCAGAGCGAGACCCTGTCTCAAAAAATAAACAAAAACAAAATGCTTCTGTCAGTTAACAATCTTTATTAGAGGGTTTTTAGTCTTTCTTTCTCAGCTGTATGTTAAGTTGATTGACAAATGCAAATAAACGTCTTTATTATCCTTTCTTTCTGAAATAGCCTCTGCTTCAAGTTCTGTAAACTGAAGG